ATTTTTCAAAGACTCCTCAGCCTGCGGCCATGTGCAGAACCAAGCCTGGGGCTTCAAAAGAATGCAGCAAAGGATAGCAGAGAGGCCGCTGTCCAAGTCTTCCATGAGATAGATACGGACGATGTGGCCTAGGGTGGTGACAGCCTGGGGGTGACAATGGGTGGCTCTGGGCTGTATTTTGGAGGCAAGGCCAAGTCCGAAGGATTTGCTGAGAGATTCATAGCAGGTGAGTAGAGAACAACTCCAGGGTGTCCAGGACCCTCCCATGAGCCTTGTGAGTGAGGCTGATGGTCCCATTTTACAGATGGGTAACCTGGAGGCGCGCGGTTCCCCTCCCATGAGCTTGTGAAGTTGATTCTCGTAGCTCCGAGGGGTCGAGTCCCTCGCGCCGGCTCCCCCCGCCCCCAACGCCAGCACCTGGGTCCCAGGGCTGCGCCCCCTCCTAGAGCCTGACCACGACCCCCGCCCCCGCCGATGAGCTCTGATTTACCCCCCAATCCCAAGCACCCCGCGCCCTCTCGCCACTTCCCCCGTGGTTTCAGGAAAGCGTTTGCCGAAGGTACCGGCTCCTAAGGCGGGTAAACTGAGGTAGGAGGCAACGCGTCTCCCGCCCGCGCGTGTGGGAAGCCCCCGCAGGCCCGGCGATTTACCTGGAGGAAGGCCTCGGCTGCGGCGCCCTGAACTGCTCACTGTCCCACCGCGGGGGAACCCCGGAAAACGAGTGGGAAAACGAGTGCTTCAAGACCCGCCTCGGGCCGCGCGGTGCCGCCTCACTAAACCTTAGTCGCTGCCACTGCGCATGCGCCCTTCCCGGCCCTTTCCCCGCCCTCTCAGTCGGCGGGAAAAGGAGGCGGGAGATGGCTCGTGCGCAGGTGCGTGCTAGGAGCGCGGCTCGTCAGGGCAGGCTGCTCTGCAGGGCAGGCGATCCGGGGCTCGCCTCCGCGCGGCATTCAGCGCGCAGGCGCGAGCTGGCCGCCTCACACGGAGTCGGCTTGTTAAGTGCGCACGCGCGGGAGTTTCTGGCAGAAAGCAGGCGAGCCTGGGCCGGCGCGGGGCCTTGTGGGAGGGCTTAAGGAAGTAAAATGGCGGACCTGGCGAACGAAGGTAGGGGAGGCGCCGTTGGGGACCGGCTGGCGGCCGGGGAACGGGCGGCGGGAGGACTAGGGGCCACAAGCCCTTGGGGGGAGCACCGCAGAGTGCAAGGGTTTCGTCCGCTCCAGGCTAGCGCCGTGGCGGGCCTTGCAGCCGCCCCCTATTGCGTCCCCTCAGGCCGGGCTCACCGGCCCGGCCCATCACTCCCGGCAACCCCAGCCACTGCAGCCGTCTGGCTAGAGGAGCCGGGTGGCCATCGGGATCGCAGCCCTAAGGCCCCTCTGCGTCGCAGCCAAGCTCGGGGCTGAAGGGGGCGGGAGGCGCGGCCCCAGTGCTTCGGCCACGGATGTAAATAGACCTTAGGGCCTGGTTGTGGCCCGGAGCGCGCCACGCTCCCTCCCCGCCCCCTCGTCCTCCGCCACCCGGCATCTCCCCTTCCCCGGCCTGGCTGCCTATCTCCTAAGCCCGTGAGGCCCTCGTCCTCCGCGGGCCAGCCGCACACCGCGGACGGAGGAAGCCCAGGCCGTTTTCACCCCGTCCCCGCCCCGAACTTCGGCCCCCACTTCCCGCCAGTTCCCCCCGGATCCTTCGGGGCGCTTCGTCTCCCCCTCATTTAGGCCCCGCCGCAGGATCTGGGCCGCCGAAAACCCTGGCTGCTCTTTGGCCCTTTTTGCTGCACTTCCAGACAAGAGACCGTGCGAGTCCCTCCTCTGTGGAGCGCTGACAGCCCACCTGAGTGTTTTTGACAAGGTTACACTTCCAGATCCCCCGAGAAGGCACCATAAGGCTGATGTCTGCTTCCATCCATAGTCGTGTTGCCATCGCTGTAGCTTCAAGACTTCTGAGGCCTATTTTTAGCTCCCCCCCTTTTCTAGTTGCACAAATGCAGGCAAGCTCTCTACCTGTCTGGCTCTGATTCCCCCATTCGGTGCTCCCTGTGACTGGAGGGTTTTCCCTACCGAATTGCAGTAATGAATGAATGATGATAGGAAGTGCTTGGTCTTGTGGAGCATTTAGGGTAGTTACCAGGTGTGGTGCAAAGTCTTGACATACTGTTTTCCCTGGTAGGAGGTATAGATACTGTTAGCCCCATTCACTTGATGAGGAGACTGAGTCAACGTGGTTAAGTCGCTTATCCAAGGCGTGTCACACAGCTGGGAAGGAGCAGGGATGTGAACCAAGATGGCCTGGCTTCAGATGCCAGACCACGGGTGCTCAGTCCCTGCAGATTCTGATTCTGTGTGGTGTTGGGCGGGCGCTGGGCATCTGTACAGGCAGCAGCACAGGTTCTCTCCCTGATTCTTGGCCATTTTATTCTATTTTATTTTTTGGGACGGAGTCTAGCTCTGTAGCCAGGCTGGAGTGCAGTGGCGCCATCTCGGCTCACTGCAATCTCCGCCTCCCGGGTTCAGGTGATTCTCCTGCCTCAGCCTCCCGAGTAGCTGGGATTACAGGCGCGCACCACCACACCCAGCTAATTTTTGTGTTTTTAGTACAGACGGGGTTTCACCATGTTGGCCAGGATGGTCTCCATCTCCTGACCTCGTGATCTGCCCGCCTCGGCCTCCCAAAGTGCTGGGATTACAGGCGTGAGCCACCGCACCCGGCTGCTACATCTCTTTTTTTAAGATAAAGGAGCCCATGGAGGGTTGCAGCATTCCAACTCATGAGATCTAGTTACAGAGGGACTGGGTAAGTGGGAATCAGTATGACATATTTTATGTGGGGGGAAAAAAACTAATTTTTCTTTTTGCAGAAAAGCCTGCCATTGCTCCGCCCGTCTTTGTGTTTCAGAAGGATAAAGGACAAAAGGTAAGGGGCCGGTACGTTCTCTCTTCACTTCGCATTGAAGGAAAATTGTCTTTTTTGCTCCCAGTCCCCTGCAGAGCAAAAAAACTTGTCGGATTCGGGAGAGGAGCCTCGGGGGGAGGCTGAGGCCCCCCACCATGGCACGGGTCACCCCGAGTCAGCTGGCGAGCATGCCCTAGAACCTCCTGCCCCTGCTGGCGCCTCAGCCAGCACTCCTCCGCCTCCCGCTCCTGAAGCCCAGCTTCCTCCTTTTCCGCGAGAACTGGCAGGGGTAAGTCCACACCTACCCGGCACTCCTACCGCCTCTGACCCCGGCTGTGTGCTCCTTGTTTCAGAGGTCAGCTGGCGGCTCCAGTCCTGAAGGCGGAGAAGGTAAGGAGCTCTCTAACACCTTTGACCATCTTTTTTCTCCTCCTCTTCTCATCATTTTCTGTAGATTCTGACAGAGAAGATGGAAATTACTGCCCTCCTGTCAAGCGAGAAAGAACATCCTCTTTAACCCAGTTCCCACCCTCACAGTCAGGTAAAATATGCAAACTTACGGAATGGTGAAAGCCTGCTGTTGATATTTTGTCTTGTGCTTTTAGAGGAAAGGAGCAGTGGCTTCCGGTTGAAGCCACCAACGCTGATCCACGGCCAAGCCCCCAGCGCAGGTAGGTCGTCTACCTCCCTGGGGCGGGGGGTGCGGGCACTGGGAAGGCCGCCTTCTGTTCCTAGGTCTGCCAAGCCAGAAGCCCAAGGAGCAGCAGCGGAGCGTGCTTCGCCCGGCAGTGTTACAAGCTCCGCAGCCAAAGGCGCTGTCCCAGACTGGTAAGAAACAGCAGCCCTGGCGCCCAGGCCCACTGTGATTCCCCACTCTCCTTCCCTCCCACAGTCCCCAGCAGTGGCACCAACGGGGTCAGCCTCCCAGCAGACTGCACGGGGGCAGTGCCCGCAGCATCCCCTGACACTGCTGCATGGAGAAGTCCTTCCGAAGCTGCCGATGAGGTGTGTGCACTTGAGGTCAGTGGGTCCTGAGGCAGGGAAGCGCTGCATGATTACTCTGTTTTGTTTTGGTTTTTGATAGGAGAAAGAGCCCCAGAAAAATGAGTCCAGCAATGCCTCTGAAGAGGAAGCCTGTGAGAAAAAAGACCCCGCCACACAGCAAGCCTTTGTATTTGGGCAGAACTTGAGGGACAGAGTTAAGGTATGTGAGCTGTTGAACCAGCACATTGACTTCCCGATTACTGAGCGCTCCGTCTCATTCCCAGCTGATAAATGAGAGCGTGGACGAAGCCGACATGGAGAATGCTGGACACCCCAGCGCAGACACGCCAACCGCAACGAACTATTTCCTCCAGTATATCAGTTCCAGGTGTGTGTCTCGGTGTCAGCGGCCAGCCTGGCCGCCCCACACTCATTGCACATCTTCTCTTCAGTTTAGAGAACTCAACCAATAGTGCCGACGCCTCCAGCAACAAATTTGTATTTGGCCAGAACATGAGCGAGCGAGTTTTGGTGAGTGGCTGTGTTGGGAATGTTCTCAGGGACCTCTTCCTTGTATGCTTTTGTGTCCCTGCAGAGCCCCCCAAAATTAAACGAGGTCAGTTCAGATGCCAACAGGGAAAATGCAGCTGCCGAGTCAGGGTCTGAGTCCTCGTCCCAGGAGGCCACCCCTGAGAAAGGTATGTTAGCGTCCCACCACAGCATGGGGCTCTCAGTCAGTCTTTTTGGCCAATAACTTTTCAGAGTCCCTGGCTGAGTCGGCAGCCGCCTACACCAAGGCAACAGCGCGGAAGTGTTTGTTGGAAAAAGTGGAAGTCATCACCGGGGAGGAGGCGGAGAGCAATGTGTTACAGGTGAGGGGCCGGCCCCTCCTCGGTGGCCCTGGGTCCCTGCTTACCGGCGGCCACTGTGTTCCAGATGCAGTGCAAGCTGTTTGTCTTTGACAAGACCTCACAGTCCTGGGTGGAGAGAGGCCGGGGGCTGCTCAGACTCAATGACATGGCGTCCACCGATGACGGCACACTACAGTCCCGACTAGGTGAGCTGCCGACGGCGGGGGCTGTGGCCGGGGGGCCAGGGCTGAGTGGCCTTGTTGGTTGTAGTGATGCGGACCCAGGGGAGCCTGCGACTGATCCTCAACACCAAGCTGTGGGCCCAGATGCAGATCGACAAGGCCAGCGAGAAGAGCATTCGCATCACAGCCATGGACACCGAGGACCAGGGCGTGAAGGTCTTCCTGATCTCGGTGAGCCAGCCACGCGGGTGCATCTGGGACCCTCCGGGGGTCTCATACCCTCCTCCCTTCCCAGGCCAGCTCCAAGGACACAGGTCAGTTGTATGCAGCCCTGCACCACCGCATCCTGGCCCTGCGCAGCCGCGTGGAGCAGGAGCAGGAGGCCAAGATGCCCGCGCCTGAGCCTGGGGCAGCCCCATCCAACGAGGAGGACGACAGCGACGATGACGATGTCCTGGCTCCTTCAGGGGCCACCGCAGCTGGTGAGTCGGGTGGTCCCTACCCTGGGGGGGATCATCCTGATGCGGGGCTGCTGCTTCCCTGCAGGTGCTGGTGACGAAGGGGACGGGCAGACGACCGGGAGCACATAGCGGCCGGGAGCCCGGCTGCACACCAGGCTGCTGCTTTGTCCGTCTATCCACCCGCCCACCCGCCCCCACCCCACCGGCAGCGTCCAGGTGCGGGGCCGGGAACCACACACCCCACTGGGCCGGCCACAGTCTGGACCCGCACGTCCTGTTCAAAAGCAGACTCGGGAACTGCCTGAATGTGGTTTGGGACACGAGACCTCATCATATTGATGAGCGAACAAACAAGAACATTTCCTCCCTCCCCTCCTTTGAATTGAAATGGCACATTAAGACTTGTCACGGCTTCTCACTGGGACTGGAGACCTCGTTCCTTCACCCCGCGTGTCGCCAGCCTCTGGGTCCAGCCAGAGCCCCTGGCTTCTCCGCCACCCACACCCTTCCCACCCTGCTGTGGGGCCCTGCCTTTGTGGGGAGCAGCCAGCCCTCTGCCCCTGCCCAGGGCTCCCCAACTATAGGCCTGGGACCCCCGCCCAGCTTGGGGGGCTGCTCGTACGAGTGTAGACACTGGGCCCATTGGACGTGCTGTTAACTACTATCTTCATTTCCCACTTCCCCTCTCTGATTGGGGGTGTATATTTTACATCTTTTTTTCTTTTTATTTTCGAAGGCTTTGTTTTGGTTTCTTAGGTTAAGATGCTCTCGAGCGTTGAGCAGGCACAGCTCTGTCGAGGTCCCTGTCCCCCACCTGTGGTTCTGGCCTCTGAGGTTGGGGGACTACTTGTTTCCCACCCCAGGTTCCTCCAGGCCAAGTCATGGGGTGATGAGGAGTTGGGGCCCTGTCTGTCCTAGGCCTGGAGAGTGCCTGTCTGGGAAAAGGTCACTGGACCTGGAAGGGTCCCCAGGGTCCCCTGACTCCCGTCTCCATCTGTCACGTGGTTCACCATCATCAGGCACCAGGCGCAAACTGCTTCCCGCTGTTGGCCATCCCTTCCCCAGCCACAGGTGTCCCTGCCCCCAGGACAGTCCAGGGCCAGGGGCTTCTGTGAGAGGCAGAGGGGGACCCTCACCAAATCTTGGTGGAAGAGCCCAGGGGCTGGTCCCAGAACAGGCAGTCTCACAAGCACGCAGCACACTGGAGTGGACGCCTGTGCCCACCCGAGCCTGGAGCATGGCCAAGAGCCAGCTTGCACCACCCACCTGGGAGGCCGAGGAGGAGGTCCCCTGGGCACAGGGCCTCTTTGGGACTTCAGAGGAAATCTCCCAGTCCCACTCTCGGAGGGTTAAGAGAAGGCCTCCTGCAGCTGTGCCGTCCACACCTCTAGGTCGCCAGAGCCCTGGCCCCCAGCCCCCAGCAAGCCTGAGCCCGGGAAGAACCAGAGGCCCTCCCGAGAGACCCAGTCACACGTCTCTGCTTTAAGCCTTAGCCAGCTAGTGACGAGTACAACGAGATAACGCCCATGTGTTTTGGAACATTTATGTAAGATTGTCATATGAAATGTATTTGGGAACTACATTAAACTTTTAACTAAAACCCTGGCCTCTGCATGCCCCAGGGGCCTCAGG